CTGTTTGCAGATGACATGATTCTATATCTAGAAAACCCCATAGTCTTGGTCAAAAAGCTCCTTCAGCTGATACACTATTTCAGCAAAGTTTCTGGATACAAAATCAATGTACAAAAGTCACTAGCATTCCTATACAGCAACAACAGTCAAGCTGAGAGACAAATCAGGAACACAATCCCATTCACAATTGCCAAAGAAAGAATATAATACCAAGAAATGCAGCTAACAAGGCAGGTGAAAGGTCTCTACAATAAGAACTACAAAACACTACTCAGAGAAATCAGAGATAATACAAACAAATGGAAACAGATTTCTTGTTCATGGGTAGTAAGAATCATATTGTTTAAATGGCCATACTGCCCAAAGCAATTTACAGATTCAATGCTATTTCTATCAAACTACCAAAGACATTCTTGGTAGTTTCTAAACTAAAGTTTAGAATACTAGAATAAACAAGTTTATTCTAGAAAAACACTTTAAAATTCATGTGAAACCAAAAAAGAACCTGAATAGCCAAGCAATTCTAAGCAAAAAGAACAAATTTGGAGGCATCATGTTACCCTACTTCAAGCTATACTACAGAGCAACAGTAGCCAAAACAGGTTTCCTGAAAAATACCAGGGTATTCTTTCAGGAAAGTCCCAAAAATGGGAAAGTAAATCCATATCTCTGTCCTAGGAAATAAAAAGAAATTTGACTAAGAAAACATATTAAGCCATTGAGACCTGTGTTGGCCATAGTTCTAAAACTAAGGAACAAACTTAGTAAGGAAAAAAAAAAAACAAGAATGAAAAAAACAAATGAAACTTCACACAGGAATTCCCCAAGGCCACTGATTCATATTACAGGTGTGGAAAGGCATCCTGCTAATTCCTAAAATCTTTCTCAACACCAGGGGACACTCTCCCTTTGGATTTCTATGTCTAGAGACCTGTGGCTCATTAAAAGGCAGACTGATTTTTCAGAAAGAGAGAAAGAGGTTTTTAAAGATGAGTTTATGCTGCAATCCCAACATGAACTATTACTTCAAATATGTTTTAACTTTTATAATCACTGGGAATATAAACATGAATAGCTTCCTTAACTGTGAATCAGAACACTCAATCAGGTAAGAGAATGAACTAGGAGACAGGCTGTGAAGTTCCATACATTATTTTGTCTTTTGTCTGAAGCAATGCTGAATACAACCTCAGTCACTGAATTTCTCCTTTTGGGAGTGACAGACATTCAAGAACTGCAGCCTTTTCTCTTCGTTGTTTTCCTTACCATCTACTTCATCAGTGTGGCTGGGAATGGAGCCATTCTGATGATTGTCATCTCTGATCCTAGACTCCATTCCCCTATGTATTTCTTCCTGGGAAACCTGTCCTGCCTGGACATCTGCTACTCCAGCGTAACACTGCCAAAAATGCTGCAGAACTTCCTCTCTGCACACAAAGCAATTTCTTTCTTGGGATGCATAAGCCAACTCCATTTCTTCCACTTCCTGGGCAGCACAGAGGCCATGTTGTTGGCCGTGATGGCATTTGACCGCTTTGTGGCTATTTGCAAGCCACTTCGCTACACTGTCATTATGAACCCTCAGCTCTGTACCCAGATGGCCATCACAATCTGGATGATTGGTTTTTTCCATGCCCTGCTGCACTCCCTAATGACCTCTCGCTTGAACTTCTGTGGTTCTAACCGTATCTATCACTTCTTCTGTGATGTGAAGCCATTGCTAAAGCTGGCCTGTGGGAACACTGAGCTTAATCAGTGGCTGCTCAGTACTGTCACAGGGACAATCGCCATGGGCCCCTTCTTTCTCACATTACTCTCCTATTTCTACATTATCACCCATCTCTTCTTCAAGACTCATTCTTTTAGCATGCTCCGCAAAGCACTGTCCACTTGTGCCTCCCACTTCATGGTAGTTATTCTTTTGTATGCACCTGTTCTCTTCACCTATATTCATCATGCCTCAGGGACCTCCATGGACCAGGACCGGATCACTGCCATCATGTATACTGTGGTCACTCCAGTACTAAACCCACTGATCTACACTTTGAGGAACAAGGAAGTGAAAGGGGCCTTTAATAGAGCAATGAAAAGGTGGCTTTGGCCTAAAGAAATCTTGAAGAACTCTTCTGAAGCATAAATAAACAATTAAAAAGATGAGTTTGTAATTACATTGTTTCTTAAATTATTTAGAAATGTACAACAGAGGGAACTGGATAAAACAAAAATATATGGAAAAATATGCTGTAGTTGTATTTAACAATGCTTTCCTGGATTATATAAGGGACATTTGAATGAATGGGATACTAGCCATGGAACTCTACTGCTGACTATGTTTTGAAGATATCAGTTGATAAAATTGATGTTAGGTTTTTTATATGTTCTTATGATGAAATTGGGTATAGAAATATGCCTGTTTTTCCCATATATCAAATATATGGATAATACTTGGGTCTATTTATCTATCTGGTCCCTCTAGGTTAATGCATTATAATATTATAAATAAAATTATTATGCTTTGATGTTTTGAGGATTTTACTTTAGGGCCATAGTTACTCAACTGGAAAAGAATATGCTAACTGACGTATGAGTTAAGGAGAATTTTTAAGGGGTGGGTCTTGATTTCTTATTCTTCAAACAAGGAGACAAGTAATTAAAGCAAATGACATTGTAATCACTAAATAACAACAACAACAAAAACCCTGACAGTTCATCTAAATAGTTTTGGCACCTCTGTCTCCACATATCTCTTATTAGTCAACTGTCCACACCCTCAATGATTACTTAAAATATTAAAAATCGGAGATAATTTAACAAAGCTCTTAAGACTCTTTCAATCTCGTTAGGATGT